AGAAAACAAAACAAATTAATATCTGAAATATATATCCCACCATATTCCTGGATGGGACCACGCTAGAGCTCCTAAATAAAAGACCAGAGATGAGCTGACCCTGATCCATTTCCAAGAGCCTAAGGTAGGAGAAATGTCTGTTGTGCTCTGATGCTTTCCATGGATGCCATCATGATCTGCATCCCGAAGGGAGCCAAGAAAGATGGTACCCACACAGCTTTCCTCTTGATGAGTCATACAGTCTGAAAGCCTTACTCTGCTTTATCCACCTGGCAGAGATCTATTGAGAATGTGTGTTGTGTAGGCTCAAGTACAAGAAAGCAGGAACAAAGAGTTTCCAGTGTTGGACTTTACTTCTATGCACAGTGTTGAAAACCCATGTATGCAGGAAGCAAAGAAAGGTGTGAGGGTGGTAGACGACCTGCTTGGGGCTCCCGTGCCTAAAAAAAAAAAAATGTTGTCAAAATTAGCCAGCCCCTTCCACCCAAAATTTCCATCAAGATGGGCACAAGGACCCTCATCTCTTGTTCACCGAGTAGCCATTGGTTGCTCACAGCCACTTATGACCTTCTTACCTCTTTCTGATCTTCCTCATTTTCTGCCTTATTGGTGCTGGCCACATAACAAATGCTGTGGTCTTATACATGGTGCTCTCAACCCCAGTGACCAGTGGTTGATAAGGAGTTTCTATTTTGAGCACGTTGGTTGTTTCTGACCTGGCCTATAGGCATGGCTGCTGGGGTCAACATCTGAAGGGTGTTCCCTACCATATGATGACTACCACAAGTGGCATATGTTCTTTATTTTTGAGACAGGGTCTTGCTCTGTAGCCCAGGCTGGAGTGCAGTGGTGCGATCATAGCTCGCTGTAGCCTTGAACTCTTGGGCTCAAGCGATCCTCCCACCTCAGCCTTCCAAGTAGCTGGGACTACAAGCACAAGCCACTGTACCTGACTAATTTTTATTTTATTTTATTTTTGTAGAGACAGAGTCTCACTGTGTTGCCCAAGCTGATCTCAAATTCCTGGCCTCAAGCAGTCCTCCCGCCTCAGCCTCCCAAAGTGCTGGGATTACAGACATGAGCCACCACCCAACCTCATGTTCTAACTGATAAAACTTACAAGTTTATAAAACTTATAAAATTCTCAGAAAGTGAAAACTGATTTGAGAAATGACCTGGATATGAAAAACTAAGTACAGATCCTTTAGCGACTTACAAGTTGGTTGACTTTGGTGACATCACTTTGTCTCTCTTGACCACTATAAAAGAAGGGTTTGGAGAGATTCCCAGCTATGGGCCAAGGACTAGTTACATCATAATCACCTGGGGCCATTGTTAAAAAGTCACATTCCCACACCTTTTCACAGTTCTGAATCAATCTCCTGAATGGGAATGTTTTCCTAGCAAACAATCCAGGTGATTCTCATGGGCATCCGGGCTTAGGAACCAATTAGAAAAGAGGTCTAAATCCTGCTTCCAGGTTTTTGTGAGGTGGAGAAAAGCAGAGTGACCTGGGAGAAGTGGTTATCAACAACACAGCTGGTGACTTCTTCCCTGGGGTGAGGAAGGTTTTCCCTTTCCCTGCCCCGAGTACCTTGGAGACCAGCTAACACATTCCCGCAGGGCAAGCTTCGCTGCTGAGTTGCTTGGAGGAGCTTGGAGAAACCAGAAGTGAGATCCAGGAGAAGTAAGGCCCTGGAGTGCCAGGAGCCCTTCTCCCAAAGATGGAGAAATAAATGAAGAAATACAGGTGAGGGTGAGCATCACAAGGGTTGACAGGGGATCCTGTTTTCTGGTATTCTTTTCTTCTTTAGGAAAATAAGCATTGGGTGTTTTGCAATGGCTACACAAACTAGTCATGTCTTCCATGGTCAAGAAAATATGTTTCTGGAAAACCATTGGTAAGCATAGTTCTCTGATTTTTTTTTTTTTTGGGCATTGATCAAATTACTTTATGTTTTGTAGCATTAGGAGAAACACTGGCAGAGATTCAAAGAAGCCACTAAAGCAGAAGAATATGAATGGACTTGGGCAAAATTCGGACAATGGATTATTGGTTACACATGTTAACCAGACACAGGACTTACTGGTAAAGACCATGGCACTTTAACTGGGTCGTGATTCACGGTTTGACTCTGGCTTTTGTCTTGCAGAGGCTGCAGGGGAGTGAGACCCAGTCTTCAGATTGGGAGGACTCTGAAGACTGGCTTTCGGCTCACAGTTTAAAATGTCAGAAACTCACCTTGGCTGACCTGATAAGCCAGGGCACAGAAGTGCTGTAAGTCTGAAGCTGTTCCCCGCACCCCCCACAGAGATCCCCTCATAAGGCTTTGCTTCTTCAGGGAGGAGGGCACCAATGTCGTGCAGAAAATATGTTTCTCCACCCAGATCATCCGCCATTTTGAGTCAAAGCTTTCTGAGTAAGTATGTTTCTCACTGTCCTCCCAACACCTTGGGTGATGAGTCTTTCTGATGTCTTGACAGCACTATTGAAGTCTATCAAGAGAGAATTCAGTGGCTCACAGAAAACAGCAAGAAGGTAACGGGCATAGATTTCATTCTTTGCCCCCTTAATTCTCTCCAATTTGTTTTTGTTTTCTCAGCAAAATTGGAGGCAAAATCACTTGCTGGGAGAGTACAGAAAGGGAGTGCTGGAGGTGTGAGAGGAGATGTAAAATACTCTCTGAGATGGCTGTTTCCAAATGCCCTCTTTGGTTTTAGGCATTTGGCCTCATCAAAGGGGCCAGAGTCAGCATCCTCATAGATGTGTCAGCCATCAGCAGTGGCCCTCAGAAAGAAGAGTTCCAAAAGGACCTCATGGTAAGTCTGTCTGGCACAGAGAAACACCTGGAGTGGGAGCCAGTGATGTCCTTTTGTCCAACAGAGCCTCATCGATGAGCAGCTGAGCCACAAGGAGAAGCTGTTTGTCCTGTCCTTTGGCACCAATGCCGGGTCCCTCTGGCCAGACCCCATGGAAGTCAGCGCCTCCACGTGAGTGGCTTTCCTACCTGACGGTGATGTTCATAATTAGGTTGCTGTTGTTGTCTCCTCCCAGCCTCCAGGAACTTAAGCTCTGGGTAAAGACGCTGCAGCCTGATGGAGGCAGCAACCTGCTACAAGCTCTGAAGAAGATCTTCACTCTCAAGGGACTGGATTCCCTGGTGGCCATCATGAGAAGCTGGTAGGTCTTCTTTCCTAAGCAGGTGACATACTGGATGCCCACTTCTCTTCTGCCTTCTCCACAGCCCAGATCAGCCTTCTGAAATCCTGTCTGACTACATCCAGCAGTCCACCATGGGAAGAGACCTCATCATCCACTTCATCACCTACAGATGCGATGATCAGATGCCCCCTGTGAGTGCCCGAGATTCTCTGAGGTGCCCCTTAGTGAGGCCTGACCCTGGCCTCATCCCTGCAGGCTGTCCTGAAGAACCTTGCAGAAGCTGTTAGGGGCTACTACCACTGCTACAGCCCAAAGATGGAGGTAAGCCCTTCTGTCAACACATGGCCCCTCTTTCCGGATGTCTGATTGCTCTTGCCACCCTCAGCACTACACCAGCCGGGACATGGATGAGCTCCTGGCAGAAATTCAGAAGGCCCAGAGCCTCCTCAGCCACGTGCAAGCCCTGCAGCACAGCAGCCCCTGTGAGGCGCTCACCTGCACCATGGAGGAGGTAGGTGGTGCGAGTGTCAATTCTGGGGCCTTTTATGTAATGAGGGCTTTCTCATTTAACTTAGATTTCCACAGAGATTACAAATGGGCCACTCATAAGCCTCTTGCCTAAACCCCCAAAGCATGACGCTCCTCTCACCATTGAGTTTCCAAACTTGGACAAGACTTCTGCAGAGTGGCTTAAGGTCAATGGTCTGAAAGGTAAATCTCCAAAGAGGGCAGAACCCAGGAAAGCAGTGCCTCCAACCTCACACTTTTTTTTCAGCCAAGAAATTAAGTCTATATCAGGTCCTGGCACCCAATGCATTCTCTCCTGTGGAGGAATTTGTACCTATTCTCCAGAAAACAGTATCATCGACCATCCATGAGGTAATTCAGATTCATAATTCTCTCCAGTCCTCCTGCTCACCCTCCTGCCCATGCCTGAGTATAGAAGGCAATGATACAATTTGAATGGCACGACGGGACAGTGAAGAACATTCATGTGGACCCACCCTTCCTCTATAAGTACCAGGTCAGTGATGGGTTCAATCAGTCAGAAAATGGCTGTTCTTGTGGTGAATTTGTTCATGATTTAGTGGAATGATTATACTGCCTGGATTCCCAGGGACTTGACACACCATTCCCTGAAGCCCACCCAGGTACACGTACTTCCCCTCAGGCCCCTTGGTTGGCAGCCGCTCACTGTGGCCCACACTTCTGCAGCAACAGCTCAGCAGAGCTATGCGGATGTATGAGAGGCGGATTGAGTGGCTCTCCCTGGCCAGCAGAAGAATCTGGGGCACAGTCTGTGAAAAAAGGTACCTTTCTTAAGCAGGGTTCTTATCCTTCAGTTCTCCTCTTAAAGCTCGTGTTTCCTTTTAGGGTGGTTGTACTGCTCGATATCTCTGCGACCAATTCCATGTACATTATTCATATCCAGCACTCCCTGCGGCTGCTGCTGGAGGAGCAGTTATCCAACAAGGACTGTTTCAACCTCATCGCGTATGTGTCTCCTGGCTCCTGGGGGCAAGGGTGCCTAAGAACGAACTCTCTTTGCTTCTTAAAGGTTTGGAAGCACAATTGAAAGCTGGAGGCCTGAGATGGTTCCCGTGAGTCACAACAATTTACAAAGTGCCTGGCGGTAGGTTATGGGCAGAGACTTCGTGGGGCTGTGACCCTCAGCATGGCCATCTCTGCCTCCGCAGGTGGGCCCTGAACCTGCGGTGTCGGGGCAGCAGGAACGTTCTCAGCGCCCTGCGGAAGGCTGTGGAAGTAGACTTCAAGGACAAAGACAAACACCAATCGCAGGGAATCTACCTCTTCACTGGGGGCATCCCCGACCAGGACATGGTGGGTAGGCCACGTCCTGGGTGTCCATTATCGCTGGCCCCTCCTACCTTCTCTTCCCCACCAGCCTACACTCAGTGCCTACATGGCTGAGGCCTGTGGCGGCTGCGACCTCCAGCTGAACGTGTGTCTCTTCTACGTGGGCGAGCCAAAGATGGACACCACACCCCCTGCCCGCTATGCCAGTCACACTGACACAGCCGCCGCCTACAAGGAGGTCACCCGGGCTGCAGGTGGCCGCTTCCACTGGTTTGGAGACACAGGTACATGACTGTTTCCTCATCCCTTCAGCTCACTCACCTTGCTCACGATGTGCTTTGTTTCCAGGCATTTATGAGAGCGATGACATCAACTCCATCATGTCTGAGATGGAAAAGGCTCTCAACTACTCCCAAAAGGTATGCCCTGGGCATGGGCCAATGACTGCACTGGGTGCCACTGACCCTCCCAATCCCACTGCAGTGTGCCTTCCTCATGGCCTCCCTGAAGAACCATTCAGGAAAAGTACTGGGAAGTTCAGCCCTCCCGAAAGAAAAACCAAAGACACTTCAGCTAAGAAGTCAGCCCAAGAAGCTCTGCCCTCCCAGGCCCACCGTCCCCCTGGGGGCCAGAATGGTTTGACTCCCCTCCTAATAACACGCAGAAGATCCTCTGATGGGAAAGATTGCCTGTTTTCTAGAGCATTAAAGATGACCCTGACAGAGAGAAGAGCCCCCCGCTGAAATCTCTGAAATGGCGTCCACTCAGTAGCAGAGTTGGCATCTCACCAGGTAAGGCACCATCACGGTCAGGCAGGGTGGAGCTGCTCCAGCCAACAAGCCAAATGTTCCTCAGCTGCGGCCCAGCCAACGAAAGAAGGGATGATGGAACTGAGGAGGAAGACCAAGTCAAGGGAAGCAGAGACATCTCTTTTACTGTTCTACACAGAGAAAGGGAATGACGTGGGTAAGTTAGAGGCTATACAGGTGTCTGGACAGCTATAGCAATGACCTCACTCTGCTTCTTCTAGGCTCAGTGTACAAGAAGTACCCTCAAGGAAGGGGCTTGAGAAGGACTAGCTCTTCTATTGACTTACCCAGAAAGGATACAGTTTGCTCAAGCCAAGAGGTATTAAGTCACCCATACTAGCACATGCCCATCTAAGATAATAGTTCTTTCCTTTATTCTAAAGTGGGTGGCAAAATATGGGCTCAAAAAATTGAAGCTGGAGATTTCCAGATGCATGGGTCCCAACTGCACTCATCAAAAGTCAGGACAGAGGTCAGCATCCGCCAAACACTGCAGCATCTTCCCCAGCGTTGAGATCCATGTAAGTCACAATTTTCATCATCGTCTTTTTTTGTGGGTGCTTGCCTCTGCTTGCCTTAACCCAGGGAGTGGTGAGACACATCCAGTGGACGCCCAGGGAGATGGAGGTGTACATCAGGCACTTGGAGAAGGTGTTAAGGCGCTATGTCCAGAGGCTGCAGTGGCTGCTGTCCGGTGAGCCTGCCCACTGCCCTGAAGGGTGGAGGGTGCCACTCAGGGTCCTGTGTAAATTCATTAGGTCCAGTCCTCTGCAGTAGGACCTGGTATAGACAGTCCATGGACAGGGGCGTCATGATGACTGCTGCTTCAGGTACAGTTGTCAGGTCAGAGGCTGAGCTGGGATCCCTGCCTCTTCCCCACCTGTCTCGGAGCAGGGAGCCGCCGACTGTTTGGCACCGTTTTGGAGAGCAAAGTATGCATATTGCTGGACACGTCAGGGTCCATGGGCCCCTACCTGCAGCAGGTGAAGACAGAGCTGGTTTTGCTGATTTGGGAACAGCTGCGGAAGTGCTGTGACAGGTAGGAGGCGAGGGCTGATCAGGAAGATCAAATGCCCCTCACCTCCTCTTTTCCTCCTCCCCAGTTTTAACCTGCTCAGCTTTGCAGAGAGCCTTCAGTCATGGCAGGACACGCTGGTGGAGACCACAGATGCAGCGTGTCATGAGGCTATGCAATGGGTGACCCACCTGCAAGCTCAGGGCAGCACCTCCATCTTGCAAGCATTGCTGGCAAGTCCCACCACGGAGCCCGACCTTGACGCCTGAGCCTGACAGCCTTCCTGCGTTCTTTCAGAAAGCTTTCAGTTTCCATGATCTGGAAGGATTGTACCTCCTGACCGACGGAAAGCCAGACACAAGCTGCAGCCTTGTCCTAAATGAAGTCCAAAAACTCAGGGAGAAAAGAGATGTGAAAGTGCACACCATTTCCTTGAACTGCTCAGACAGGTGCGCAATATGGAGTCTGACTGAGTTTTATTCTTCCCACCAGCCCTCTGTCCCTTCCTTCCAGAGCGGCGGTTGAGTTCCTGAGAAAGCTGGCTTCCTTCACCGGCGGACGCTATCACTGCCCTGTGGGTGAGGACACACTCTCCAAAATTCACAGCCTGCTGACCAAAGGCTTCATCAATGAAAAGGTAGGTTGCAGAGCCACTGAGCATGAGGTCTGCATAAACTTCACACTCATTTCCTCTTTTCAAGGATCCCACATTGCCACCATTTGAAGGAGATGATTTAAGGATCCTGGCCCAGGAGATCACCAAGGCCAGAAGCTTCCTCTGGCAGGCCCAATCCTTCAGGTATGCCCTTCACGCAGCCTCTCCGGCCTGCCGAGACCATCTTTCTTCATCTCCTGCCCACCAGATCCCAACTCCAGAAGAAAAATGATGCAGAACCAAAGGTCACTCTTTCCTAGAGAAGTGTTCTCAGGTAAGGGGAGGGGCTAGACCCCATACTACCTGTTTGGTTAAAAAATAATGATTCCTCTAAACAGAAAAGTCATCCTGCAAAGGACCACTCACTGAGCAAATCTCAGCCCCGAGGGCAGGATGGGATGAAATGCTGTGACCTGCAGGAAACATGATTCCTGGTACCAGGACTCTCTGGAAGCTGAGGAAGGAAAGACTTTGTCTTTTGTGTGAGGGGCCATTCCCGGGTCTTAATCTAACTCTCCAGCCCTGTCCCGCAGCGCACTCTACTCTCCAGCCACTAGATTGTCCCTCTCTGGGAAGCCCTAAACCAACCCCCTGCCTAAATGGTGGTGCTTCTTGCAAACCAACCCCCTGCCTGAACGGTGCTTCTTGCCCCCTCTGCCTGGAGACTCCTGCTCATCCATCAAGGCACAGCTCAAATGACATCAGCTCCCTGGGACCTATCTAGAGCGAGGGGCCTCCAGTCTTTCTCTTGCAGCATCCTGACCACGCAGACCTCTCGCACTCAGCACTCTATGTCACGCCACCTTGCTCGCTGATCTAACTCTTCTCCTTGATGGTGAGCTCCTTCGGGATGAGACTGGTGTCCCAGGATCTGCAGGTCCCCAGAAGCTGCCACATAGGAGACACATGGTGAACAGTGAGCAGGCGGCTGAGCTGTGAGAGCCTAGCTCTGGAAAGCAGCTGATGGGGTGGTCTCCACCCTGGTTCATAAGAGGCTAATGCAGAGTCACAGTCAGCCCATCCTGGGGGAAGAAGAAACAAGTGAGCCTCAGCACCACCCTCCATCCCTGCCCAACCAAACTGAAGTGAAGGCTGCTCATCTGGGTTCATTTTCTAAAATTAAAAACAATTAATTTTATTCTACTAATAGGATCAACATGACTTTAACTGTTTGAAGTGATCATTGGCGTGTGTGTGTGTGCATAAATTTTTAGTGACATAAAACTTTATTAAAAGACTCATACCATAATAAAGAATTTCAATAAGAAAAAGATAAACATCCATTTTTTTGTTTTTTTTGGAA